ATTTTACTTCACTGTCACAAACTACTATGCTCTGCGGCAGGCTCAGAAGTCTCTAGGCACGGGTGAAGTGCTACTTCTCCACTCCCTTAAATGCCCCTGTATGCCCTGAGGATACTCAATGCATGCTAACCACCAAACGAACGGATGACTCAGAGCTTGGAGGAAATCCACGGCAGGCTGGAAAGCAAAGGCGCAGCTTATGGCTCAAGGATTAGGTTGTTACCTTTTTAAATTATTGCTTTTCTTTAAAGAAAGGGCTGTGGGGGACGCCTTTCAGCACTAAGAGAAAACCTCAGAAATCCTTCCCCCTGGAGACCCAGCTGAGAAGACCACACCAGGCACAGGGCATGAACAATGTCAAAAAGCTACTGCCCTGCAGGACACTGGGGCTGGAACAAAGATGCCTCCCAGCAGCTGGGCAAGGCTGGCTCCCACACAAGAAAAGCAGGGCTGATGTGAGCGTCCCGCACGATCCCCACCTGCTGAGACCTAATCCTGGGTTATCTCTCCGCTGGCCCAGAGAAACCTGAAACCCCCCAGGCTTTTGAAGGGCTTTATCTCCTCTTTCCAGGAACTGGGCTCAGTCCCTGTACTCGCTCCGAGGTGCCACTGAGCAGCTGCTGCCCAGAGCCCAGGCGAGCCCTGGTCCCATTTCCAGCTTGACCAAGTACAAGAGGGGAGCCAGGGCTGCGGATCCTACTCCCTCTTGCTCCCCAGGCATCCGTCTCACAATTAGAAAACCCGTGTGGGGAGCAAAGCAAAAATCACATTTCACTAACAGCTACTCGGGGTCGGGGGCGGGCAGGCGGGAATTCCTACTTTCGCCATAAATTGTATGCAAATGGGTTCCTTCCCTGGCCGAGAGCCAGGAGTGAGTGCGTCTTTCATGAGCTAACCCTGTTCCGCTGGGAGGGCTGTTCCTTTAATTCGCCAACTGAAAAAGTGGGAAAGGATGTCTGGAGGCGAGGCGTCCCATTACAGAGGAAGGAGCTCGCTATATAAGCCAGCCAAAGTTGGCTGCACCGGCCACAGCCTGCCTACTGTCACCCGCCTCTCCCGCGCGCAGATACACGCCCCCGCCTCCGTGGGCACAAAGGCAGCGCTGCTGGGGAACTCGGGGGAACGCGCACGTGGGAACCGCCGCAGCTCCACACTCCAGGTACTTCTTCCAAGGACCTAGGTCTCTCGCCCATCGGAAAGGTAAGTCTGTTTTGCCCTCATCACTAGAGATCATTTTTACAGAGCTTTCCCATATGTGTTTTAGAAAGGAAAACTACTATCCATCCCAGCCAGGCAAGCCCAATTCAGGACTGAAGAAGATTTATTCAGTCCTAGACAACCAAGTGAAGAGTTTCTGGCTTTGTGCGCATACAAGTCATTTGCAGGAGATGTAAGTCAGCGTGCTTTGGCCCTTGCATTTCAGGAAGGTGACTGCTTTGTGGGGAAGAAAAAGGTGCACAATATGAGTATTCTCTGGTTTGCTCAAACAGGGTAAATTGGACAAGGATTGAAAGGGATGTTGCCAAGCTCTACAGTCATTAAATATTTTTTTCCTCTATGCTTTGTTTTAAAAACCTAGCTTCTCTATTTTATCCCACACTAACCTCCTCCTTCCCCACTCTAAGAAGTGACTAACGTTTCAGCCCTCAACTTTGTCATTCATATAATGGAGATGACAAACTATGTCTCACAGGGCTCTTGCAACATTCAAATGAGGTAATATATGGCAAACACTTGGCATAGTACCTTCCACATATTAAGGGTTCAATAAATGGAAACTTTTCTTAGTTTCTCTGTTTATCATTTTACAAGGACTTGTCCAAGATTAATATTCTAAGATCATGATTTTTAAACTTATTTTTAATGATGAAAATATTCATTACATGAATTTAGGGCAAACCCCCAGTATATGACAGGTAAATGCAGGGCTGCTTTGGTTGAAGTGGGGTCACAAGGTCTAAAACTTACACCTTTGCTCTTAGCCTCTGGGACATTGCCACAGAATCTTCAATGACAAAAAGCACATTTACAAATCATGAAACCAGGCTGTGTGCATTCTGGTTGCCATTCTGCCCTTCAACAAGGATTTTTGCCCCTCTGAGTCACCATCTGTAGCAGAAGTAAGAGCAAGTCCACAAATAGTGTAATAGACAGGAATATGAATGAGAAATAAAAGACTTAACAAAGGCTATTTTAATTAATTCTAATGACAATGATAGCCAAAATATATGATGAGCCTACTCTCTAAACTGTAGGCTTTTGTGGGATCATCCACAGCATGTCTCTGAGGTATGGACTATATTTGTTGGACAAAGAGATGGCTTCAAGAACAGGGAGACTGAATAACTTTACCAAGGTCCTAGAACTCAGAGTGATACAGCCAGGTTTCACACCCAGGTCCCCGTGATCACCAAGTCAGAGGTACATTCTGCCGTGTTCCTTCTGAATGCTTCTCTGCTTCTTGCCTGCCTTTAGAAGGAAAACACTTCCTTTCTGACTAAATATGCCCCTCCAGGCAGACTGTGGCCACCCATAAATACAGCAGTAGCCTGATCATATAACCAGAATGGAATTTGGAAAGAGAATTCAAGCTGACAGAATGAAAAACATATCCCCCTTAATCCTACCCTTTCTAATGCTAACAATAAATTAAGAGCACATATTCTCTCCTCTCTCTCTAGATTTCTATAGACACCTAGCTGTGCTTTCTTACAAGAAAACATATCCACTGGACCAAAGCGCAGCCCCCTTCATGCTGAAGCCACTTCAGTTTGAAACGTAAAAAGTAGGTTGCAAACATTTAGTTGGCTCGAAATACTCATAATTTTTTTGTTCATCTTTGCTTGTAGAAAATAATTCTTTCAAGAAGATCAGGGACAACTGATTTGAAGTCTACTCTGTGCTTCTAAATCCCCAATTCTGCTGAAAGTGAGATACCCTAGAGCCCTAGAGCCCCAGCAGCACCCAGCCAAACCCACCTCCACCATGGGGGCCATGACTCAGCTGTTGGCAGGTGTCTTTCTTGCTTTCCTTGCCCTCGCTACCGAAGGTGGGGTCCTCAAGAAAGTCATCCGGCACAAGCGACAGAGTGGGGTGAACGCCACCCTGCCAGAAGAGAACCAGCCAGTGGTGTTTAACCACGTTTACAACATCAAGCTGCCAGTGGGATCCCAGTGTTCGGTGGATCTGGAGTCAGCCAGTGGGGAGAAAGACCTGGCACCGCCTTCAGAGCCCAGCGAAAGCTTTCAGGAGCACACAGTGGATGGGGAAAACCAGATTGTCTTCACACATCGCATCAACATCCCCCGCCGGGCCTGTGGCTGTGCCGCAGCCCCTGATGTTAAGGAGCTGCTGAGCAGACTGGAGGAGCTGGAGAACCTGGTGTCTTCCCTGAGGGAGCAATGTACTGCAGGAGCAGGCTGCTGTCTCCAGCCTGCCACAGGTATGAGCTGGTGGCCCGCCCAGTCCCACACTCTGGCTGAGAACTTCTGTTTCTTTTGTTGCAGGCCGCTTGGACACCAGGCCCTTCTGTAGCGGTCGGGGCAACTTCAGCACTGAAGGATGTGGCTGTGTCTGCGAACCTGGCTGGAAAGGCCCCAACTGCTCTGAGCCCGAATGTCCAGGCAACTGTCACCTTCGAGGCCGGTGCATTGATGGGCAGTGCATCTGTGACGACGGCTTCACGGGCGAGGACTGCAGCCAGCTGGCTTGCCCCAGCGACTGCAATGACCAGGGCAAGTGCGTAAATGGAGTCTGCATCTGTTTCGAAGGCTACGCCGGGGCTGACTGCAGCCGTGAAATCTGCCCAGTGCCCTGCAGTGAGGAGCACGGCACATGTGTAGATGGCTTGTGTGTGTGCCACGATGGCTTTGCAGGCGATGACTGCAACAAGCCTCTGTGTCTCAACAATTGCTACAACCGTGGACGATGCGTGGAGAATGAGTGCGTGTGTGATGAGGGTTTCACGGGCGAAGACTGCAGTGAGCTCATCTGCCCCAATGACTGCTTCGACCGGGGCCGCTGCATCAATGGCACCTGCTACTGCGAAGAAGGCTTCACAGGTGAAGACTGCGGGAAACCCACCTGCCCACATGCCTGCCACACCCAGGGCCGGTGTGAGGAGGGGCAGTGTGTATGTGATGAGGGCTTTGCCGGTGTGGACTGCAGCGAGAAGAGGTGTCCTGCTGACTGTCACAATCGTGGCCGCTGTGTAGACGGGCGGTGTGAGTGTGATGATGGTTTCACTGGAGCTGACTGTGGGGAGCTCAAGTGTCCCAATGGCTGCAGTGGCCATGGCCGCTGTGTCAATGGGCAGTGTGTGTGTGATGAGGGCTATACTGGGGAGGACTGCAGCCAGCTACGGTGCCCCAATGACTGTCACAGTCGGGGCCGCTGTGTCGAGGGCAAATGTGTATGTGAGCAAGGCTTCAAGGGCTATGACTGCAGTGACATGAGCTGCCCTAATGACTGTCACCAGCACGGCCGCTGTGTGAATGGCATGTGTGTTTGTGATGACGGCTACACAGGGGAAGACTGCCGGGATCGCCAATGCCCCAGGGACTGCAGCAACAGGGGCCTCTGTGTGGACGGACAGTGCGTCTGTGAGGACGGCTTCACCGGCCCTGACTGTGCAGAACTCTCCTGTCCAAATGACTGCCATGGCCAGGGTCGCTGTGTGAATGGGCAGTGCGTGTGCCATGAAGGATTTATGGGCAAAGACTGCAAGGAGCAAAGATGTCCCAGTGACTGTCATGGCCAGGGCCGCTGCGTGGACGGCCAGTGCATCTGCCACGAGGGCTTCACAGGCCTGGACTGTGGCCAGCACTCCTGCCCCAGTGACTGCAACAACTTAGGACAATGCGTCTCGGGCCGCTGCATCTGCAACGAGGGCTACAGCGGAGAAGACTGCTCAGAGGGTGAGTGCCAGGGCGCAGACCAGCATATAATGTGACACCAGATGTCCTTTCTTATTCCTGCCAGTGTCTCCTCCCAAAGACCTCGTTGTGACAGAAGTGACGGAAGAGACGGTCAACCTGGCCTGGGACAATGAGATGCGGGTCACAGAGTACCTTGTCGTGTACACGCCCACCCACGAGGGTGGTCTGGAAATGCAGTTCCGTGTGCCTGGGGACCAGACGTCCACCATCATCCAGGAGCTGGAGCCTGGTGTGGAGTACTTTATCCGTGTATTTGCCATCCTGGAGAACAAGAAGAGCATTCCTGTCAGCGCCAGGGTGGCCACGTGTGAGTGAGCAGAACTCTTTTGGGCAGCCTCATCCTTACGTTCTATTTATGTTGTTACTTACAGACTTACCTGCACCTGAAGGCCTGAAATTCAAGTCCATCAAGGAGACATCTGTGGAAGTGGAGTGGGATCCTCTAGACATTGCTTTTGAAACCTGGGAGATCATCTTCCGGAATATGGTAAGGAGTACAAAAGAGCAGATCCATTTGATCTAACTCTTACCAAGCTGCCTCTATCTCTCAGAATAAAGAAGATGAGGGAGAGATCACCAAAAGCCTGAGGAGGCCAGAGACCTCTTACCGGCAAACTGGTCTAGCTCCTGGGCAAGAGTATGAGATATCTCTGCACATAGTGAAAAACAATACCCGGGGCCCTGGCCTGAAGAGGGTGACCACCACACGTGAGTATCACCTTTAATACTTATAGAATGATTCTGAAGCCTCTCTGTCCTCTGCCCATCATAGGCTTGGATGCCCCCAGCCAGATCGAGGTGAAAGATGTCACAGACACCACTGCCTTGATCACCTGGTTCAAGCCCCTGGCTGAGATCGATGGCATTGAGCTGACCTACGGCATCAAAGACGTGCCAGGAGACCGTACCACCATCGATCTCACAGAGGACGAGAACCAGTACTCCATCGGGAACCTGAAGCCTGACACTGAGTACGAGGTGTCCCTCATCTCCCGCAGAGGTGACATGTCAAGCAACCCAGCCAAAGAGACCTTCACAACAGGTAAAAGGCCTCCCCCTGTTAACAGATATAGTTGTTCAATACAAATGTTCCTTCTCTCAAACAGGCCTCGATGCTCCCAGGAATCTTCGACGTGTTTCCCAGACAGATAACAGCATCACCCTGGAATGGAGGAATGGCAAGGCAGCTATTGACAGTTACAGAATTAAGTATGCCCCCATCTCTGGAGGGGACCACGCTGAGGTTGATGTTCCAAAGAGCCAACAAGCCACAACCAAAACCACACTCACAGGTGAGCTCTGCATCTCTGCAAGCCTGAGCCAGGATGAATCTCAACTTGCACATTCTCTCCTTAGGTCTGAGGCCGGGAACTGAATATGGGATTGGAGTTTCTGCTGTGAAGGAAGACAAGGAGAGCAATCCAGCGACCATCAACGCAGCCACAGGTGGGGCACACCTGGAATTCCCATCCCACTGAGAAGAGCATTCATCTCTCTGTTCTCCTCCCAGAGTTGGACACGCCCAAGGACCTTCAGGTTTCTGAAACTGCAGAGACCAGCCTGACCCTGCTCTGGAAGACACCGTTGGCCAAATTTGACCGCTACCGCCTCAATTACAGTCTCCCCACAGGCCAGTGGGTGGGAGTGCAGCTTCCAAGAAACACCACTTCCTATGTCCTGAGAGGCCTGGAACCAGGACAGGAGTACAATGTCCTCCTGACAGCCGAGAAAGGCAGACACAAGAGCAAGCCCGCACGTGTGAAGGCATCCACTGGTGAGTCTGCCCTGAGCTTCCTCCAAACTCTAGTTTAACTGACCCCATCTCTGTCATTATTCAGAACAAGCCCCTGAGCTGGAAAACCTCACCGTGACTGAGGTTGGCTGGGATGGCCTCAGACTCAACTGGACCGCAGCTGACCAGGCCTATGAGCACTTTATCATTCAGGTGCAGGAGGCCAACAAGGTGGAGGCAGCTCGGAACCTCACCGTGCCTGGCAGCCTTCGGGCTGTGGACATACCGGGCCTCAAGGCTGCTACGCCTTATACAGTCTCCATCTATGGGGTGATCCAGGGCTATAGAACACCAGTGCTCTCTGCTGAGGCCTCCACAGGTATCTCTTTCCTTTCTATTTATAGCTTCTGTGATCACTAAACTAGTTCTTTGTCCTTCTCCAGGGGAAACTCCCAATTTGGGAGAGGTCGTGGTGGCCGAGGTGGGCTGGGATGCCCTCAAACTCAACTGGACTGCTCCAGAAGGGGCCTATGAGTACTTTTTCATTCAGGTGCAGGAGGCTGACACAGTAGAGGCAGCCCAGAACCTCACCGTCCCAGGAGGACTGAGGTCCACAGACCTGCCTGGGCTCAAAGCAGCCACTCATTATACCATCACCATCCGCGGGGTCACTCAGGACTTCAGCACAACCCCTCTCTCTGTTGAAGTCTTGACAGGTATTCTAGACGAATTCACTAATTCACTTCCTAAGTAACTCAGCAACTCTGTGTCCTTATGCAGAGGAGGTTCCAGATATGGGAAACCTCACAGTGACCGAGGTTAGCTGGGATGCTCTCAGACTGAACTGGACCACGCCAGATGGAACCTATGACCAGTTTACTATTCAGGTCCAGGAGGCTGACCAGGTGGAAGAGGCTCACAATCTCACGGTTCCTGGCAGCCTGCGTTCCATGGAAATCCCAGGCCTCAGGGCTGGCACTCCTTACACAGTCACCCTGCACGGCGAGGTCAGGGGCCACAGCACTCGACCCCTTGCTGTAGAGGTCGTCACAGGTATATGACCCTCCTCCCAGACTGGAGACATGGAACTGACAAATACTTTTCTGTCCTTCTTCAGAGGATCTCCCACAGCTGGGAGATTTAGCCGTGTCTGAGGTTGGCTGGGATGGCCTCAGACTCAACTGGACCGCAGCTGACAATGCCTATGAGCACTTTGTCATTCAGGTGCAGGAGGTCAACAAAGTGGAGGCAGCCCAGAACCTCACGTTGCCTGGCAGCCTCAGGGCTGTGGACATCCCGGGCCTCGAGGCTGCCACGCCTTATAGAGTCTCCATCTATGGGGTGATCCGGGGCTATAGAACACCAGTACTCTCTGCTGAGGCCTCCACAGGTACTTCCTCTCCCTGTCAATGCTTTCTCCCCTTTTTCTTCTCCCCTACCCCTTCCTTTTACAGCCAAAGAACCTGAAATTGGAAACTTAAATGTTTCTGACATAACTCCCGAGAGCTTCAATCTCTCCTGGATGGCTACCGATGGGATCTTCGAGACCTTTACCATTGAAATTATTGATTCCAATAGGTTGCTGGAGACTGTGGAATATAATATCTCTGGTGCTGAACGAACTGCCCATATCTCAGGGCTACCCCCTAGTACTGATTTTATTGTCTACCTCTCTGGACTTGCTCCCAGCATCCGGACCAAAACCATCAGTGCCACAGCCACGACAGGTACATGTGCATTCTCCCATTTCTAACGCACTCACTTTCTTTTTTCTTTTTTTTCTTGCTTTAGTAGCCAAACCTCTTCTTAGCCACCTCACTGTCTCAAACATGACCTGGGGCAGTGTGTCCATCTCGTGGGAAGCTCAGGAGTCTGCCTTTGATAGCTTTCTTATAGAAGTTAGTAATTCCGATCACCCCCATGAGACCATGGTGCTGTCTGTGCCTGGGGTGTCTCGCAGCTCTGTCATCACCAACCTCAAAGCTTCTTCTAATTACACTGCCCACCTTCATGGGCTGATTGGCGGGCAGCGTGCTCAGACCCTGATGGTCCAAGCAACCACAGGTATTTCCTATTATGGCTTCTTCACTCTTCATTCTCTTTCTCTCTGCCCATATTCCTTCTTTAGAACCAAAGCCACAGTTGGGCACGCTAATCTTTAGCAATATTACTCCAAAAAGCTTCAACATGTCATGGACCACTCAAGCTGGGCTTTTTGCAAAGATTGTTATCAATGTGAGTGACGCTCACTCACTGCATGAGTCCCAGCAATTCACAGTCTCAGGAGATGCAAAGCAAGCTCACATCACAGGCTTGGTGGAGAACACTGGCTATGACGTCAGTGTGGCAGGAACCACCTTGGCTGGGGATCCCACCAGACCCCTCACTGCCTTTGTCATTACAGGTACTCAATCAGAGGTTCTCACTTGTCTAACACCTGAGTTATTTTCACTCCTCCCTTCTTTCAGAGGCCCTGCCCCTTCTGGAAAACCTAACCATTTCCGACATTAATCCCTACGGGTTCACAGTTTCCTGGATGGCATCGGAGAATGCCTTTGACAGCTTTCTAGTAACGGTGGTGGATTCTGGGAAGCTGCTGGACCCCCAGGAATTCACACTTTCAGGAACCCAGAGGAAGCTGGAGCTTAGAGGCCTCATAACTGGCATTGGCTATGAGGTTATGGTCTCTGGCTTCACCCAAGGGCATCAAACCAAGCCCTTGAGGGCTGAGATTGTTACAGGTATTTCAAATCAAGTGAGCCATTTGTTCCTCCCTCCTTCTCCCACCATTTTCTCTCCCTCTAGAAGCCGAACCGGAAGTTGACAACCTTCTGGTTTCAGATGCCACCCCAGACGGTTTCCGTCTGTCCTGGACAGCTGATGAAGGGGTCTTCGACAATTTTGTTCTCAAAATCAGAGATACCAAAAAGCAGTCTGAGCCACTGGAAATAACCCTACTTGCCCCCGAACGTACCAGGGACATAACAGGTCTCAGAGAGGCTACTGAATACGAAATTGAACTCTATGGAATAAGCAAAGGAAGGCGATCCCAGACAGTCAGTGCTATAGCAACAACAGGTACTGTAAATAAACAGGAGAGAACAGAGAAATCTGGGCTTCTCTTGTGCTTTCTTCTTGACAGCCATGGGCTCCCCAAAGGAAGTCATTTTCTCAGACATCACTGAAAATTCGGCTACTGTCAGCTGGAGGGCACCCACAGCCCAAGTGGAGAGCTTCCGGATTACCTATGTGCCCATTACAGGAGGTAGGAGACTCGGAAAGGGGAGAGAGAGGAGGTTATTCCTCATCTTGCTTTTACTGTGTTCCAGGTACACCCTCCATGGTAACTGTGGACGGAACCAAGACTCAGACCAGGCTGGTGAAACTCATACCTGGCGTGGAGTACCTTGTCAGCATCATCGCCATGAAGGGCTTTGAGGAAAGTGAACCTGTCTCAGGGTCATTCACCACAGGTGAGTTGGTGGGGTTGTGTGTGTGTGTGTGTACTTCCCTCCTGTCCACCATCTTTCTTTGCAGCTCTGGATGGCCCATCTGGCCTGGTGACAGCCAACATCACTGACTCAGAAGCCTTGGCCAGGTGGCAGCCAGCCATTGCCACTGTGGACAGTTATGTCATCTCCTACACAGGCGAGAAAGGTAAGGTTTTGTCCAAGTCTCTCCTCACTCTATGACTGCCTTGGTATGTGTATTTCATGTTTAGTGCCAGAAATTACACGCACGGTGTCCGGGAACACAGTGGAGTATGCTCTGACCGACCTCGAGCCTGCCACGGAATACACACTGAGAATCTTTGCAGAGAAAGGGCCCCAGAAGAGCTCAACCATCACTGCCAAGTTCACAACAGGTACAAAGACACTGAGAGCTGGAAGCTCTCCCTTATCCGATATTAATCATCCTGTCTTCTCCAGACCTCGATTCTCCAAGAGACTTGACTGCTACTGAGGTTCAGTCGGAAACTGCCCTCCTTACCTGGCGACCCCCCCGGGCATCAGTCACCGGTTACCTGCTGGTCTATGAATCAGTGGATGGCACAGTCAAGGTATTTTAAGTATATAACAACTCCTCAATGCTAAAAGCCATTATACTTTTTCTTCTGCTCTTAGGAAGTCATTGTGGGTCCAGATACCACCTCCTACAGCCTGGCAGACCTGAGCCCATCCACCCACTACACAGCCAAGATCCAGGCACTCAATGGGCCCCTGAGGAGCAATATGATCCAGACCATCTTCACCACAAGTAAGGAGGCCCAGGGTGCCATCCAGCCTTGATGAGAGCATCACCATTTCTCCTTATTCCACAGTTGGACTCCTGTACCCCTTCCCCAAGGACTGCTCCCAAGCAATGCTGAATGGAGACACGACCTCTGGCCTCTACACCATTTATCTGAATGGTGATAAGGCTGAGGCGCTGGAAGTCTTCTGTGACATGACCTCTGATGGGGGTGGATGGATTGTGAGTACCACCAGGGACTGCAGAGCCCTCAGAAGTACACCCAGATTCATCGATATGTTTATAGGTGTTCCTGAGACGCAAAAACGGACGCGAGAACTTCTACCAAAACTGGAAGGCATATGCTGCTGGATTTGGGGACCGCAGAGAAGAATTCTGGCTTGGTAATGCAGCCCTGCATGTTTATATCTAAAATGCTTCTTAGCAACCCTTGCCTGTCATCCACAGGGCTGGACAACCTGAACAAAATCACAGCCCAGGGGCAGTACGAGCTCCGGGTGGACCTGCGGGACCATGGGGAGACAGCCTTTGCTGTCTATGACAAGTTCAGCGTGGGAGATGCCAAGACTCGCTACAAGCTGAAGGTGGAGGGGTACAGTGGGACAGCAGGTACAGTAGTGGCTGCACGTAGAGCCTACAAATTTCTCAGGTCCATATTTTCTGTCTCTCCCAGGTGACTCCATGGCCTACCACAATGGCAGATCCTTCTCCACCTTTGACAAGGACACAGATTCAGCCATCACCAACTGTGCTCTGTCCTACAAAGGGGCTTTCTGGTACAGGAACTGTCACCGTGTCAACCTGATGGGGAGATATGGGGACAATAACCACAGTCAGGTGAGTGGACCGTGAGGGCCCAGAGCAGGCCACTCTCTCTCTCTCTCTTTTTTTTTTTTAACAGGGCGTTAACTGGTTCCACTGGAAGGGCCACGAACACTCAATCCAGTTTGCTGAGATGAAGCTGAGACCAAGCAACTTCAGAAATCTTGAAGGCAGGCGCAAACGGGCATAAATTCCAGGGACCACTGGGTGAGAGAGGAATAAGGCCCAGAGCGAGGAAAGGATTTTACCAAAGCATCAATACAACCAGCCCAACCATCGGTCCACACCTGGGCATTTGGTGAGAGTCAAAGCTGACCATGGATCCCTGGGGCCAACGGCAACAGCATGGGCCTCACCTCCTCTGTGATTTCTTTCTTTGCACCAAAGACATCAGTCTCCAACATGTTTCTGTTTTGTTGTTTGATTCAGCAAAAATCTCCCAGTGACAACATCGCAATAGTTTTTTACTTCTCTTAGGTGGCTCTGGGAATGGGAGAGGGGTAGGATGTACAGGGGTAGTTTGTTTTAGAACCAGCCGTATTTTACATGAAGCTGTATAATTAATTGTCATTATTTTTGTTAGCAAAGATTAAATGTGTCATTGGAAGCCATCCCTTTTTTTACATTTCATACAACAGAAACCAGAAAAGCAATACTGTTTCCATTTTAAGGATATGATTAATATTATTAATATAATAATGATGATGATGATGATGAAAACTAAGGATTTTTCAAGAGATCTTTCTTTCCAAAACATTTCTGGACAGTACCTGATTGTATTTTTTTTTTAAATAAAAGCACAAGTACTTTTGAGTTTGTTATTTTGCTTTGAATTGTTGAGTCTGAATTTCACCAAAGCCAATCATTTGAACAAAGCGGGGAATGTTGGGATAGGAAAGGTAAGTAGGGATAGTGGTCAAGTGGGAGGGGTGGAAAGGAGACTAAAGACTGGGAGAGAGGGAAGCACTTTTTTTAAATAAAGTTGAACACACTTGGGAAAAGCTTACAGGCCAGGCCTGTAATCCCAACACTTTGGGAGGCCAAGGTGGGAGGATAGCTTAACCCCAGGAGTTTGAGACCAGCCTGAGCAACATAGTGAGAACTTGTCTCTACAGAAAAAAAAAAAAAAAAAAATTTAATTAGGCAAGCGTGGTAGTGCGCACCTGTCGTCCCAGCTACTCAGGAGGCTGAGGTAGGAAAATCACTGGAGCCCAGGAGTTAGAGGTTACAGTGAGCTATGATCACACTACTGCACTCCAGCCTGGGCAACAGAGGGAGACCCTGTCTCTAAATAAAAAAAGAAAAGAAAAAAAAAGCTTACAACTTGAGATTCAGCATCTTGCTCAGTATTTCCAAGACTAATAGATTATGGTTTAAAAGATGCTTTTATACTCATTTTCTAATGCAACTCCTAGAAACTCTATGATATAGTTGAGGTAAGTATTGTTACCACACATGGGCTAAGATCCCCAGAGGCAGACTGCCTGAGTTCAATTCTTGGCTCCACCATTCCCAAGTTCCCTAACCTCTCTATGCCTCAGTTTCCTCTTCTGTAAAGTAGGGACACTCATACTTCTCATTTCAGAACATTTTTGTGAAGAATAAATTATGTTATCCATTTGAGGCCCTTAGAATGGTACCCGGTGTATATTAAGTGCTAGTACATGTTAGCTATCATCATTATCACTTTATATGAGATGGACTGGGGTTCATAGAAACCCAATGACTTGATTGTGGCTACTACTCAATAAATAATAGAATTTGGATTTAAACCCAGGTCTTCTGGCTCCAATGTTCCTGCTCT